GAGCCTGCAGCCTTCCCGTGTGGCCTGAGGGCTGTCGAGTGAGCTGCCCCAGCCCCTCCCAGCCCTTGCCCAGCCTGGGGGAGTGGGGAAGGCTTGGGCATGGCCCCGTTGGAGGTTGATTTGCTGTTTTGTTTCTTGTCTTTGTGTTCTGTGGTACTTGCTGAGAGAAAAGAAAAGTGAGCCAAGCAGAAGGAGGTGGGAAAACGGACCCAAACCCCAGTGTGCCCTGCCCCATGCCTTTCCTTTAGTGGTGGGAAACCCTTATCTTGCAAAGTGAATGTGTCCCCTTCCCCACCCTCTAGTGTATTTCACAGAAAACAAAACCTCCCAATAAAACGGTTGAAACCTGAATCTCTGGATCTTGATGGTTATCTCCCAAAAGCTGGGTACCTGGCAGGGCTTTGGCTGCCTGGGTTGGGGCTCTGGCTTAGCTTCACTCTGGACTGTAAAAGGTGGCATTCTTCACCAGGGAATTCCTCACCCAGAGCACGCTGGGGCCAAATTGACTTAAAGCTTAAGGCTACCCAGTGAGTCGATGCTGGCACCAGGACTGCAGCCCTCAGTGCTCAATGCAGGGGGAGTGTGGTGGAGGGCGGGTGTCAACGTGGAGGAAGCAGAGGGAGCGGGGGTCCTGGCCTCTGGCTTGAAAGGAGAGGGCAGAGGGGACCAGGGGCCAGCCTCGGATGGGATTCTAAGTGAAGCAGGGAGACGGGTGCCAGTTTTCGGCTTAATGCGGGGGAACTAGGGCAGCCAGGGGACCAGCGTTGGGGTCACCAGGAGGAATTAGAGGGACCGGGGCCCAGCCTTGGCTCGGGTTAACGTCGAGGCAGCGCGAGGGGCTGGGGAATTCAGCCTCCGGGGTCCACAGGAGCCGGCGGCGGGGGCTGGGGCGGGAGTCCACGCAGGACCAGGGGCGGTCTCCGGCGGGGCGGGGCGGGCGGTGGTCACGCTCCGGGCCAGCTGGCGCGCGGCGGGGCGGGGCATCCGTGCGTCTCCTGGTGGCTGACGTCACGGCGCGGGCGTCAGCTGACTGTTCGGCCGCCACCGCCGCTGCCGCTGCCGCTGTCGCTGTCGCCGCCGCCGCCGCCCGCCGCCGCCGCCGCCGCCGCCGCCGCTGCCATGGCTCAATACAAGGGCGCCGCGAGCGAGGCCGGCCGCGCCATGCACCTGATGAAGAAGCGGGAGAAGCAGCGCGAGCAGATGGAGCAGATGAAGCAGCGCATCGCGGAGGTGCGAGCCGGGGAGCCTCGGAGCATGCGCGCGTGGTTCTCATGGTGGCTGTCACTCCCCGCAGGAGAACATCATGAAATCCAACATTGACAAGAAGTTCTCTGCGCACTACGACGCGGTGGAGGCAGAGCTCAAGTCCAGCACCGTGGGTGAGCAGGGTGCGGGTGCCCCTCACCCGGGCTACCTTGCCCCTTGTGCCTCCTTGCTTCAAAGGTCTCGTGACCCTGAATGACATGAAGGCCAAGCAGGAGGCTCTGGTGAAGGAGCGGGAGAAGCAGCTGGCCAAGAAGGAGCAGTCCAAGGAGCTGCAGATGTGGGTCCTCTCGCCGCAGCCCTCAACATGGAGATGTGTGATGGGGCCACCTGCACCTCACTAGGAAGCTGGAGAAGCTTCGAGAGAAGGAGCGTAAGAAGGAAGCCAAGCGGAAGATCTCCAGCCTGTCCTTCACCCTGGAGGAGGAAGAAGAGGGAGGCGAGGAGGAAGAGGAGGCGGCCATGTATGAGGAGGAGATGGAAAGGGAAGGTGAGGGCTGGCTTGAGTCGGAGCCCCGCCCGATGCTATGATATTCGGCTTCCTTTTGTTCCAGAGATCACCACGAAGAAGAGAAAACTGGGGAAGAACCCAGACGTTGACACAAGCTTCTTGCCTGATCGAGACCGTGAGGTAAAGGCTGCCTGGCCCTGACCCCGGCCTCGGGCCTCACCTGTCTGCCTGCTCCCTCTCCCAGGAGGAGGAGAATCGGCTTCGGGAAGAGCTGCGGCAGGAGTGGGAAGCCAAGCAGGAGAAGATCAAGAGTGAGTGTTTGCGGAGTCAGACGCGAGGGGCCGCTGGAGACCAAGAGGCAGCTCTGCCTTGTAGGTGAGGAGATCGAGATCACCTTCAGCTACTGGGATGGCTCTGGGCACCGGCGGACAGTCAAGGTAGGCAGCGTGCAGCCTGCTTCCTGCTCACCTCCCTTCCCAACTCCTGGATTCCCGGATACAGATGAGAAAGGGCAACACCATGCAGCAGTTCCTGCAGAAGGCGCTCGAGATCCTTCGGAAAGACTTCAGTGAGCTGAGGTGTGAGGTGTGCGTGTGTGCACGGTGGTGTGCTTGCCCACGCCCTCCTGCCTTCCTCCCTCAGGTCCGCAGGGGTGGAGCAGCTCATGTACATCAAGGAGGACTTGATCATCCCTCACGTGAGTCCCTTCAGCCCCAGTACCCGCAGTGGCAAGACGCCGCTTTCCTGCCCTTGGCTCCCAGCATCACAGCTTCTACGACTTCATCGTCACCAAGGCACGGGGGAAGAGTGGTGAGTGCCGCCGACCCAGCCGCCCCCATAGCCGGGACATTGGGCTGTCACTTCTCCCCTGCAGGACCACTCTTCAACTTTGATGTTCATGACGATGTGCGGTTGCTCAGTGACGCCACTGTGGAGAAGGATGAGGTACAGCGTAGGGGGCCGTGTGAGGGGGAACGGCAGGCGGCCCTGTGCCCTCTTCCTCCCTTAGTCCCATGCAGGCAAGGTGGTGCTGAGGAGCTGGTACGAGAAGAACAAGCACATCTTTCCCGCCAGCCGCTGGGAACCCTACGACCCTGAAAAGAAGTGGGACAAGTACACGGTGAGGAGGGGCTGGCAGGGACCCCTCCAAGTTGTCTCCTCTGCCCACCTTGTCCTCACACTAGATCCGCTGAGCATCCAGGAGGCTGCGCGGCCCCGGCTCCTCAGCTCCCTCAGTGTGCCCCGTGGTGTCACCGGGACTCCAGGCACCCGCTCCCCTGCGACCATGCCAGGCACGCTGGGAGGAGGACGGCAGCTGCTCGTGTCCTGCCCCTGCCACATCAGTGACTGCTTTATTCTTTTCCAATAAAGAAGTGCACGTGTCAGAGCTGGAGCGCCTGCATTGTGAGAAACCATTTGTGTTCGGACCAAATTCATTTGTCATTTT